AGAGGAAATGCAACGAATGAGCAGGGGCATTGACGTGTGAGAGAGGACGAAGCTGGAAGAACCGGCAGGGACAGAACTGGCTAAATGGTGCCTGTGTGGGCACCTCGTACCCCAGGGCCTTGCTAGCGTCTGGTACATGGGTGCTCAGTAAACAACTGTTGGGTGACTTTTGTCTGAACTTAACTTTTTAATTAAAAAAAAATTTTTAGCCGGGTGTGGTGGCTCACGCCTGTAATCCCAACACTTTGGGAGGCCGAGGTGGGCAGATCACTTGATGTCAGGGGTTTGAGACGAGCCTGGCCAACATGGTGAAACCCCGTCTCTACTAAAAATACAAAAATTAGCCGGGTGTGATGGCGGGCGCCTGTAATCCCAGGTACTCTGGAGGCTGGGGCAGGAGAACCGCTTGAACCCGGGAGGCGGAGGCTGCAGTGCGCCAAGATCGCGCCACTGGACTCCAGCCTGGGCGACAGAGCGAGACTCCTTATCAAAAGTAAACTAAAATAAAAATTAAGGCCCGCGCGGTGGCTCCCGCCTGTAATCCCAGCACTTTCGGAGGCCGAGGCGGGCGGATCGCAAGGTCAGGAGATCAAGAACATCTTCGCCAACTTGGGGAAACCTCGTCTCTACTAAAAATACAAAAATTAGCCGGGCGTGGTGGCGCATCTCTGTAGTTCCAGCTACTCAGGAGGCTGAGGCAGGAGAATCACTTGAACCCGGGAGGCGCAGGTTGCAGTGAGCCGAGATCACGCCACTGCACTCCAGTCTGGGCTACAAGAGCGAAACTGTCTCAAAAAAAAAAAAAAAATGTAGACGAACCTCCAACGAACGGCTCACCTTGCCTCTCCCAGGCCCCACCGGGGGAGGTCGATTCCATCGACTCTCAACTGCCAACCCCTGAGGAGGCTCCGCCTTTCCCTCACCCTCGTCCTTCTCCTAGGCGGTCCTTGTTTTTGCCGGGCCTTTGAAAGTCTCGCGATAGCTCTCCCGCTTCCCATAACTCCGTGCGCTCTCCCCTCCCGTCCTCTTTCCGCCATCTTTCCGCGCCGGTGAGTAGCACTCTCTGAGAGCTCCAATTTCATCCGTCTGCCATCGGCGCCATCCTGCAATCTAAGGTTCGGTCTCGGTGTCCTGCGAGGAGGCTGGTGTAAAACCTCCTGTTTTGTCTTCCTTGAACAGCCACAATGGTGCGCATGAATGTCCTGGCAGATGCTCTCAAGAGTATCAACAATGCCGAAAAGAGAGGCAAACGCCAGGTGCTTATTAGGCCGTGCTCCAAAGTCATCGTCCGGTTTCTCACTGTGATGATGAAGCATGGTAAGTCTGCTGCCGCTGTGTTTTATGTTTTCTTTTATTTAATCCAGTCAGTTATCTTTTGTAGGTTACATTGGCGAATTTGAAATCATTGATGACCACAGAGCTGGGAAAATTGTTGTGAACCTCACAGGCAGGCTAAACAAGGTAAGAACGAGTGATCTACACATTTCAAAGCTAGAATGTTTTTGTTGTTGTTGTTATTTTATAGTGTGGGGTGATCAGCCCCAGATTTGACGTGCAACTCAAAGACCTGGAAAAATGGCAGAATAATCTGCTTCCATCCCGCCAGTTTGGGTAAGTTGGCCTTTCCTTAATTAAAAGAAGTTACTTACCAGCACTTTCTTTTTCCACTCCATAGTTTCATTGTACTGACAACCTCAGCTGGCATCATGGACCATGAAGAAGCAAGACGAAAACACACAGGAGGGAAAATCCTGGGATTCTTTTTCTAGGGATGTAATACATATATTTACAAATAAAATGCCTCATGGACTCTGGTGCTTCCACTTGGTCGTTTTGAGCCTTTACAGCAGTGTAGCCACAGCTTCTGCGGCAGCATGCAGTTGCTTCGTTTATCGGTGAATGCGATTCCCTGAAGTGACTAATACAGCCAAGGGAAAAAGTTCTTATGAAACCAGTATGCCTAAGAAACAGTCACCCCTGCTGTCTGCCAAAACCAGGTATTTGACACTAAATATTTTAGTTGTATTTCAGTTTTTTTTTTTTTTTTTCTTTTTTGGAGACAGAGTCTGACTCTATTGCTCAGGCTGGAGTGCAGTGGCGCGATCTTGGCCCACTGCAACCTCCACCTCCCGGGTTCAAGTGATTGTCCTGTCTCAGCCGCCTGAGTAACTGGGATTACAAGTGTGTGTCGCCACATCCGGCTAATTTTTATATTTTAGTAGAGACAGGGTTTCGCCATGTTGCCCAGGCTGGTCTTGAGTTCTGGGCCTCAAGTGATCAGCCTACCTCGGCCTCCCGAAGTGCTGGGATTACAGCCACGAGCCATTACACCTGGCCTATATTTCAGTATTTTCTATTAGTTTTTGATGAATTTGTTTTGCCTGGCTAGGATTATTCTGTAGATAGGATTTTAGATCTGGCTTTTGTCACTGACTGCTGTAATAAATACTTGCTAGGAATTTTTTTTTTTTTTTTTTTTTTTTTAAGACAAAGTCGCTCTGTCACACAGGCTGGAGTGCAGTGGCATGATCTTGGCTCACTGCACCTCCGCTTCCCAGATTCAAGTAGTTCTCGTGCCTCAGCCTCCTGAGTAGCTGGGATTACAGGTGTGTGCCACCATGTCTGGCTGATTTTTGTATTTTTAGTAGAGGTGGGGTTTCACCATGTTGGCCAGGCTGGTCTCGAACTCCTGATCTCAAGTGATCTGCCTGCCTTGGTCTCCCAAAGTGCTGGGATTACAGGTGTGACCACCACGCCCTGCCTTAAGAATTGTTCCAAGAGAATCTGGTGCCACTTGCAGGTGCCCATTGAAGTGCAATGGGCACTGTTGATCACTGAGGAGGTAGTGGGTGCTGACCCGGTGCTGGGGCCTGTCCCCTAGTCTCTGCTTTGCCCTTGGCTAGCTAGGTGGTGTGCCAAGTGGGGAGAGAAGCTACCTTATTAAGGGGCATGGATCAGCTTCCTGAAAGGAGGGCCTGCCTCTGTAAGATATGGGAAGTCGCTGAGAATGTTACAGAACGGCCCTAGAGATGGGGCAGATAACGGCCCCCATTTGTGAGAAGTGAGTTGGGAGGCATGTTTGGGGCCTCTGATGTTTGGGAGGCTGTGGGTAATTAACATGAGTTTTGGGGTCCAGCAGCAGAATTCAGGTTTCCTCTTCCACTCAGTAACCTCAGCATCCGTATCTGTAATGGGAATGATACAAAACCTATCCCCAAGTTGAGGGAAAAATGAGATTGTGTAAAGCGCACTTGGCACATGACAGTCACAAGCATGGGGACAGTGAGTCCAGAAGGATTTTCTTATGCCAGCATTGTAAGCCCTAGGATCACAGGGCTCTGGCTTGTTTAACCATCGTGTCTCTGGTCCCTAGCCTGCAAACCTGGTGTGTAGGGATGCCTCAGTCGCTTACATGTTGATTGAGTGAATCGTCGGTTTCTTTCTGGACACTGACTTCAAAAATAAAATAGGATATGAAAATGGCTCCATTTGTTGTCACCATTTTGTGGGGATCC